TCTGCTGATACTTATCTCCATCTTTTATCCAGTAAATACTTTTTTTTCTCTGTGGTCCAGTTTCCTGAATCTGCAAACATTAGCTTCATAAATGATTTTTTTAAACCACACTTTGGGTAAATATGTAAGTATGATATATGTGGCAAATTGCTTACATAGCAAATTGATTTTCTGGGTCAGGCAGGAAAGACTTTCACAAAAATCTTACAGGAAGTAAGATGATTTAGATGGAGTATCCAGTCACCTTCTGTTGAACCATTTCAGACCTAATTTATATTTTTTGTTCTGTCTCCCTTTAAAATTGAGCTTCCTCACATTTCCATACCTTTCATTTTAACCTACTTTAATGATAAGGTTTTTGGTTTGTTGGGTTTTGTTTCTGACTGTTTTCATTTATTGTCTTGGTATTCATTTATGCTTACTTAGCAAGGTATATTTCAGACAGAAACAGCTCACTGGTTTCATAGCTGCACAGCACTAGCTCTTCAGTTCAAACTCTATTTTCACTGAAAGATTTGTTGCATCTCATGTCTCTTACATTGCTGTGTGACTCACCATGAGTTTGGGAGTCTTTCAGAACCTCAGAACACTCAAATGATTTAAATTTCTCAAATATGTTCATTTCACATATAGGAAGTCACTTTCATCTGGACCACCGGGTCTTGACATTAGAAATGAGAAGGTCTATGGCTCCACAACAGCTACCTCAGCCTGGCACGTGCCCTGGCCTCAGAGATTCACAGTCCAGTTCTTTGTCCAGTTGGGTGGCTCCTGTCTACCACCTTACCATGCCCACTTAACTGATGCAAAGTTAATATCACAAGTAGCCACCTGTTCCTTGCAGTGAAAATTGTACTTACCACTTTCATAGCCCCAAGATATCCATGTATCTTTATTAACAGGCGCTTAACAACTTGCATCATTTAAAATGCCTCCCCTGCCTATCAGCTGATGATGGCCACAGGAAGGTGGGCCTGGAAGATAACAGCTAGCAGGCTAAGGCCAGACACTGACACTTGCAGTTGTCTTTGGTAGTTTTTTTGCACTAACTTCAGGAGCCAGCTCGTGATCTCAGGATGTATGGAAAAATAATCTTTGTATTACTATTGTCAGGTAAGTGATTTTATTTCATCTTGGTTCTGTTATTAATCCCTTTCTCAACTTCTATTTTATACAGGAATTGTGAGCATATCAGCATCAAGTACCACTGGTGTGGCAATGCACACTTCAACCTCTTCTTCAGTCACAAAGAGTTACATCTCATCACAGACAAATGGTTTGTTTTCATTTTTATTTTTAAATTGTGGCCATAATTTTGCCGCTCTCTTTATCTCCTGTAGGGATAACACTCATTAATTGGTGGGCGATGGCTCGTGTTATTTTTGAGGTGATGCTTGTTGTTGTTGGAATGATCATCTTAATTTCTTACTGTATTCGATGACTGATAAAGGTGAGAATTCAGTTTTTAATTTTGCTCTAAATTGAAAGCTATACAGCTACTTTCTTTTTTCTAGGTTTTCATGCCTCTGGGATTGAGATTAGAGGAAGAAAGCAAAGAAAGGACATTTTTTTACTTCACTGTTCATGGTGTAATTGTGTGCCTGACGGCTGTAGCTACTAACTTGGCTTACGTTGACTGGCTACTAAGGGACTCTAGGAGTCAGAAACTAAATGCTGAGTCTCTCAAAGGCGTAGAGAGAATTTCAGAGGGCCTTACCATGACATGAGGATTAAACTCCAGTTCTGCCCGATTCTCATCACGAAATCCTTATCCCATGCCTCATTGTGTTTGGTGTCCCCTTGCCTAGGGGACAGTCCTCCTGGGTAAGATCAGCAAGATAACTCTTCAGTCACATTCCATTTGATACTTTGAATACTCTGAGGTCCTTACCCACCAAATGGATGGAATTCAGCTGCTCAATCACTGCCTTTCTCAGAACTCGGTTGTCCAACCACAATTCCCTTTCCCTTAGGATAGGGCTATATTGGCAAAATGCCGCCCGAACAGACTGCTGACAGTAAACCAAATATTAGTTTCTCTCACCTTCTTGAAGGCATTTACAGTCTTTGTAAGCTTTTCTCCTAGATTTTCCCTTTCCTGTTCCTGCTTAGATTCTAAGAATGAAGTGCATCCTTCTCCTTTTCTTCATTAGGTGAAGTGGGATTTACCCATTACCATATATTCACCACCAGGTCACTGACGAGAGACTCCAGTGAATCGCTTTCCCTCTGCATTCCTCTCCTTGTACAGACTAGAGGGTCACATTGTGTAAAGCCTAACATAGCCCTGCAAAGAGATCTGGCCCCAGCAGTGAACACAAACTCAGTAATTCTCTTTAGAGTGAGGTGGTAATCAGTGCCTCTTGGTTTCAGCCGTGGTCCTAGTGGCTACTTATGGAAGAATAGGAATAGTTCCACAACATCCTGTAACATTGGCTTACCTGTATATTATATGCCACCCGTAACCATAAAAACACCAGGATTTAGGTTCCTTGAAGGTAATGACTATGGGTCCCTCTCTGTGGAAGAATACTGAATAGAAGAGAGAAATCACTCAATATGTGGAATGACTGATATGGTTTGGCTGTGTTCCCACTCAAATCTCATCTTGAATTGTAGTTCCAATAATCCCCACATGTCATGGGAGGAACCCAGTGGGAGGTACTTGAATCATTGCGGTGGTTTCCCCTGTGCTATTCTCATGATAGTGAGTAAATTCTCACATAATCTGATAGTTTTATAAAGGAGCTTCCCCCTTCACTCAGCTCTCATTCTTCTCCTTCCTGCCACTATGTAAGAAAGATGTGTTTGTTTCCCCTTTGGTCATGATTGTAAGTATCCTGAGACCTTCCCAGCCATGCAAAACTGTAGATCAATAAAACCTCTTTCCTTTATAAATTACACAGTCTTGGGCAGTTTTTTATAACAGCATGAG